GTGTCCTCAGAATGGAACATATTGTCGGTCAAGGTAACCAGCTCTTCATCACTCAGGTGTGTGTACCGGAAGGGGGTGCCTGTTCGCTGCGCAGGTTAGGCCTAAGCGCACCTGCCCTTCAACCCTGTGCCGACGAGGCCCGAAGGCTTAAGCTCTGACCTGGCTACCGCCGCCAACCAGATGCGGTCCCCTGGGGCCACGCGCCGCCACGTGCCGCCACAGGGCCCGCCCCTCCCGCTCCAGGCCACGCCCCTCACCCACAGCCCTCGGAGGCTCTCTCCGCGGCTCCGCCTCCAAGCGACCTCCGCAAGTCCTCTCGTAACCCCTGGAGTAGCGCCGTCCCCGGGCGGCGGCCCCGCCCCCGCAATCCGGGCCCCGGGGCTGCCCCGCCCCGCCGGCCGCTCGGGAGGCGCGGGGGCGGGGCCCTGCGCGATGACGTGCGCGGGCGTGCGCGGTGACGGCCCGCGTCTCTGTTACTCAGCCGAGCGGCCGAGGCCGGACGACGCGGCTTGGATTGCGGAGCCGCGAGCAGCGCTGGGTAACGGCCGCGGCGACCACCCCGGACGGCCCCTGTCCCCGCTGGCGGGCTTCCCTGTCGCCGTTCGCTGCGCTGCCGGGTGAGTGCGGCGGACGCCGCAGGGCCGGGACGGCAGGCGGCCCCGTCGTGTTTATGTTATTGTGCCGCTGCCGCCGCCGCCGCCTTCTCCTCAGCCGTAACCCCCTCCTGGGAGTGGGGGCGGGAGCGCGCGGTGGGCGGGGGCGGCGCGGGAACAATAGCGGCGCGGAGGCGGGGGCCAGCCGAGGGGGCGTGGGGCTGCGGGACCTGGGTGCGCTCCGCTGCCCGCCAGCCCGCCTGCCGCCGCGAGCCCCGCCCGCCTGTCCTCTCGCGTCCTCTTCGCGTGGGTCCTGCCTCCGCGGCGGGAGAAGAAAATGGAGCGGGGGGGTGGGTGGCAAGTTCTGAAACACTTCGGCAAGGGTCGGACGGAGGTGTCTTTGCGGCCCGCCGCGCCCTGGCTGCCTCCGGGGCGGCGGGGAGCCGGGGAGAGCGCTTCTGCCGGCAGGTCCCCAAGCCTGCCCCGCGCCCATAGGGACCGTATTTTGCTTCTCGATGCTTTCTTTGTGCTAACGTTCTGGGCGAACGCAGGCAGCAGCGCTGAAAAGGGCCAGAGTGGCCTGCAGCTCTGGGCTGCAGGGCAGAGAGCCCAGGCCCGTGGCTCGGGTGGGAGGTGTCCATCCAGCTTGGCCCGAGCTTCGGTGGTCAGCGCGCATTTCTCTTGAGGGTCATCGGTGGTGACCTTTTGACTTTTTCACCCCACCCTCCCATCTCTTTGTCTCGCATTTGTGTTCCCGATTCAGAGATGGTAGAACCAAGTCCATTTTAAAGTACCCTGATGAACACTTTCCGTTTTTATTTCTGAAAGTTCCCTGCTTGGTCTTTACTGCGAATTTAATAACATGTTGACTACATGGCATTGTCCAGTGATTACTATTTTTACCTCTGAAATCCAGCGATCTTTCCAGTAGAATTCTGGTCCGTCAGTCCATTGTGTTTTGAGATAAGCATCCAGCAAGTACCTCCTTGGCAATTAGAACATCTGTTTTTTCATTCATTCATTCATTCAGCAGCTGTTTAGTACCGTACTCAGATGAAGAGGTTTGGTGTGAAGGTAAAGTATCCTTTCATGGAAGAGGATGCTTTGACTGAAGTATAATAGATGGACCTTTAAATGAGACAGTTACATAAGTGATGTCTGTTAAGGAAGGTATGGTTATATTCTGGGTCATTTTTTAAGCAGTATATCTGGAAGTTCAAGTGTAATAGGAAGTAGAATTAGATTTGGTCTAAATATACAACAGCTTTTATTTATTTCTAAATTTTATTTTTTCCAGTCTTGCAGCCTTACAGTCATTTGTAATGGTTACCTCAGATTCCCCTGCTGTGGTTAACGTTAAACCTAGGAGGTCAGATGCTCTAAGTGAACATGTTTAGTGCTGTGCCTGACAAAAGCAAGCAATCAAAATGGGACTTCCTTGAGGGCAGGCCTGTCTTGCATCTGTTTCTCCACCACCTAGCCTGGAATATAGTAAGTGTTCAATAAAAGTCGGATTGATGAAATTGTTAACATCATGTTTTGTTGCATCTTGCAGCTTCTTGGTGAATTTTTGGATGAAGCCATTAAATTAATTGCTTGCCATCATGAGCAGAAGCAAGCGTGACAACAATTTTTATAGTGTAGAGATTGGAGATTCTACATTCACAGTCCTGAAACGATATCAGAATTTAAAACCTATAGGCTCAGGAGCTCAAGGAATAGTATGGTAAGTGTTTACTTCCAAAAATTAGGCAAAGATTTTTTGTGTGTTTTTGAATTTCTTATTACAGCGCAGCTTATGATGCCATTCTTGAAAGAAATGTTGCAATCAAGAAGCTAAGCCGACCATTTCAGAATCAGACTCATGCCAAGCGGGCCTACAGAGAGCTAGTTCTTATGAAATGTGTTAATCACAAAAATGTAAGTGAACATTTTTGGTTTCCTAAGTATAGCTAATTTTTCTGTCTCTCGACTTTTATTATAGATAATTGGCCTTTTGAATGTTTTCACACCACAGAAATCCCTAGAAGAATTTCAAGATGTGTAAGTGTAATAATTAAAATTTTGTTAAGTTAACTTTAGCTGTTCTCTTTTTTCACTCATAAAGTTACATAGTCATGGAGCTCATGGATGCAAATCTTTGCCAAGTGATTCAGATGGAGCTAGATCATGAAAGAATGTCCTACCTTCTCTATCAGATGCTGTGTGGAATCAAGCACCTTCATTCTGCTGGAATTATTCATCGGGTTAGTAGAAGAAACTATCGTCATACTCTTTGGGCAGTCATTTTTTAATTTTTATTTTCTGAAGGACTTAAAGCCCAGTAATATAGTAGTAAAATCTGATTGCACTTTGAAGATTCTTGACTTCGGTCTGGCCAGGACTGCAGGAACGAGTTTTATGATGACGCCTTATGTAGTGACTCGCTACTACAGAGCACCCGAGGTCATCCTTGGCATGGGCTACAAGGAAAACGGTCAGCACACACATTTATTTGAAATATTTTTCTTTATGTTAATGTCATTGCATTTTGTTTTCAGTTGACATTTGGTCAGTTGGGTGCATCATGGGAGAAATGATCAAAGGTGGTGTTTTGTTCCCAGGTACAGATCGTATCCTTATCTTTGGCCTAAAATGTAGTTTCATGGAGTATTTTTCTTAGCTACTTGATATTAGATATTGATCAGTGGAATAAAGTTATTGAACAGCTTGGAACACCATGTCCTGAATTCATGAAGAAACTGCAACCAACAGTAAGGACTTACGTTGAAAACAGACCTAAATATGCTGGATATAGCTTTGAGAAACTCTTCCCTGATGTCCTTTTCCCAGCTGACTCAGAACACAACAAACTTAAAGGTACTTTTTACAAATATGTACATTTAATCCCAATATATGTACATTAACACCATTATGTTTGCAGCCAGTCAGGCAAGGGATTTGTTATCCAAAATGCTGGTAATAGATGCATCTAAAAGGATCTCTGTAGATGAAGCTCTCCAACACCCGTACATCAATGTCTGGTATGATCCTTCTGAAGCAGAAGCTGTAAGTTATTTTCTTAATGTTTACAGAACATATGACTTGGTTATTATTGCCTTGTGTTTTTCAGCCACCACCAAAGATCCCTGACAAGCAGTTAGATGAAAGGGAACACACAATAGAAGAGTGGAAAGGTACATTCGTCAGATTCTTAGAGGGAAAACTGGAAAAGTTCATTTTTGTTTACTTCTTTTACAGAATTGATATATAAGGAAGTTATGGACTTGGAGGAGAGAACCAAGAATGGAGTTATACGGGGGCAGCCCTCTCCTTTAGGTTGGTTACAATATAAGCTTGGTTAAGATTACACTGATTTGCTGTTTTGTTTCTCATAGCACAGGTGCAGCAGTGATCAATGGCTCTCAGCATCCATCATCATCGTCGTCTGTCAATGATGTGTCTTCAATGTCAACAGATCCGACTTTGGCCTCTGATACAGACAGCAGTCTAGAAGCAGCAGCTGGGCCTCTGGGCTGCTGTAGATGACTACTTGGGCCATCGGGGGGTGGGAGGGATGGGGAGTCGGTTAGTCATTGATAGAACTACTTTGAAAACAATTCAGTGGTCTTATTTTTGGGTGATTTTTCAAAAAATGTAGAATTCATTTTGTAGTAAAGTAGTTTATTTTTTTTAATTTCAAGTGATGTAATTTAAAACCTAAGTTGTGTTTCAAAACAGCAACAAAACTGTATTGTATTTTTTTTGCTGTAATTAACTGTATAATGTAAACCTAATTATTTTATCATGGTTTAAATTTTTTGCATATTTGCTTTATCTTATGCTGCTGATTTTTTTAACTGAATTTGTAAGATTTTGTTTATCAAAGCAACTATTATGTGGTGACTTGCCTATATCATGAATTATTTAAGATTTTTATAGTTTTTTTTAATTAGAATTTATTTCAGATGTTTTGTTCATGATACTATCCTTCAGGGTTATGTGCTTATCAATGAAATAACCCCAGAGGAGTGAGGGAAAATAACTTGTAGCCAGTTATATTCAGGAATAACTACTGTAAATGATGAACGTGTTAGGAGACCTCCAATATTTGCTACTTGCCAATCCTAATTTAGTTACAAGAATTGGTAGGCAATCCTACTTAATTTTGGCAAAAGCCCCGTCATCTAAATGGCAGAATAACTCAGAGCATGTCTTTGAAGATGCTGGGCGTCTACCACCACCTTATGTCCCCACCCTACCCAACAAAAATAAGTAAAAAGAATATGGTGTATTCTACAAATTTGTGGCATGCTCAAAGTTTATGATCACATAAAGGCAAGAGGATACTTCATGAATAATACATTTCAATGCAAATAAACAGATGGTTCACTTCTACTAGCTATGAGCCTGTTTTTGTATACACTGAGTTAATCTACTCAGGCTGTAGGTCCCAGCAATGTTCTAGAGTCTGGTCTTTCCCTTTCCTGCAGCTTCGGGTCCTTGGACCTTTCCTGTTTCCTATTACTTGGAGTGTCTGTCAGTTGAGCACCAGTTGTTCTGGTGTTTCATTTGATTCTACTTGTAGCATAATCATTTATACGAGCTATTGGGAGGTTCCAAACCCTACCTAGATTTGTGTAGGTGATGTATCAAATGAGCAATATACCGTTCATCTGAAAATAGTAGCACACAGCCATATATAGGATATCATTTTCTAAGGACTGTTTCTTCACATTGAGCAGAGCAGGCATAAATGGTGGTTATTTAGTCTAAGTCTTTTATTTTTTTATACCTGATTTTCAACATAACACGCAATGTGGATGTCGAGTAGTGTTAAGAATGGTGCTGCTCCTGACAAGTGTATGTTAACTGTTTACATTTTCTATCTGTAGAATTATTTCTCTATTACTGAACTTTTCCTAAGTAAAATGTCTTTGAAGTCTCGTTATTTCTGAAATACGTTGTCTGTAATAGACCCAGGCACCTTTTAAATTATCTCTGGAACAAGAGGGATTTCATGTAATGAACTAGGAAATGCATACTCACATAAGCAACAAGGTTCTAGGCAGAAAGCCCCTTGGAATTTGTGACCAACAGGAGCAAGAACAGGTGCGGCTCAACATGCAATGTCTGAAAATTTGCTTGGCATTTTATTCATATATTTAGTGCAAAATTATTTTTGAGTGAGATATTTTACATCACTGTTAATGTGCAATATTTAAGATTAAAATACATTAGCTTTTTTATATACTTTGAAGTAGCAAGTTTGTTTTCGATGGCTTAGAGTCATGATTTCCAGCTTCCCAGCCTTTTTATCAGTCCCTTTTCTAATACAACAAGGTGCATTAATTTGATTAGGCAAATTAGAGTTCTAAGACACTTCTTGAATTGTAGACAGAAAATATTGGATTCACAATTTCAGCAGAAATTTGAGAATGAGTGTGTTTATATTAATTTCACAATTAGCTGTATTTTCTGTAGCATAGATTATGTCACTGTTGCACTTTCACAGCAGACATGCTTTCAGAAGGTTCTCATATTTTATGTTTGATTGCTGATAAGCCATCTCTATTGATACAGATTTTGGTTAAGTAAGGAAAACCAGGTGTGTGTCTGTATCATTTATTGTAAATGCCAGCTGCCACTTGCCAACCATCATGTTCAGTTCAATTCAAAGAAAACAAACTCTCATTACTTAGTGTAAACTAAAATACTTAACAAATTATATCCTAAAAACAAGGTCTCTTTGTTAAATGTTGCATGCCCTAGGTTTTAAATTACTACATCCAAATACAGTTTTCGTCTTAAATTTGTTAAGCTAAATATATGTTGGTTCTTTTTATTTTGGAATCCTTTAAGCATCTTAAACATTTTTTTTTTGAAGAGAAGTTACAAATAACATTTCTATCAGGTAGTACTTGTATGAAACCACCTTTCTTATTCTATAATTTTGATTTTTCAATTTTATATACTTAATATACTCACTGTCTTACTATCAGAAAGTTATTTTGACCAAGATTTTTATTATCTTCATAGATTCAGAAAGAGATGCTAATTCTGTACCAATGTCTTCCTGGTTACTATTCTCTTCCCTCTAATATATACTGGCCATTTGTAAAACCATTGTGTTGTTGGGATCACTTAGTTATACTATACGCAGATAGAGCATCTCAACTCTGTCATAGTGTTTGCTGAACAGTTTTCAGTGTCATGCACCTTTGGCTGCTAATTGTTCCTGACGTGCACTCTTCCGAGTTGGTAAAGGCACAGTGTGTTCATGCCAGACTTCTAAGAGAAACACCAGCCTCTTAAATCAGAAGCCTACACACAACCCCCTTAACAATCCAAAGAAGCTTGATGGTGTGCAAAGAAGCATCCTGCCAGCCTTGTCATTGTTCTGTTCTATGCTAATCCTGCTGTGTTGTCTAAAAGATGGAGGGAAGAGGACATCAGTGTCTGATAGTGAAATCATCAGCAGGAAAGTGAAGCTCTTTCCTTGGTTACAGATAAGACTTGGTTTACACTATTGGCCAGTATCTGCTAAACATATGAAGACTTAACTATTCAGTGTTGCCTAGGCATTCGCCTGCACAACATTTTGAGGTTAGAACATAGAATATTTTCAGAAATACTGTTGTAGTTTGTGAGTGTTGTTCATTAGTTACACATTAGCTATAGAGTGGATGCATGAAGCCCCATGACACCAGTAAACTTCTCTTACCAGTAGGTAAACCAAACACCATTCTGTCATTAGCAGCCCTCTTAAATGTTGCCTCTCCGTATCCTGTTGCATTTTTGTGTGCATTGTGTTTCTACTGATCTCTCTTAGGTTTTTACGGAATCAAAGGAAACTAATTTTTCCTTAATAGCAAGAAAGATGAAGAGGTAAAGGGCATTGAAGCAGAAATGTATAGTTTGGGGTACGATTAGAAAACTCGTAAGGAAAACAGAAGTCCTAATTTCAAACTGACTGCTCTTCGTTAAGTGCTCTTAAGGAGAGTCTAGTAACAGTAACACTTTCTGGCCATTTCTAGTTTAGATTCTCTTCGTTACTGAAACTTTTGAGAAATATTACCTGTGGATTAATTTTGCACAATGTTCTATTCTCATAATGACTTACAAATTAAACTAGGTTTTTATTGAACTACCTCACACTAATTTTCTATGCTTTCCCAAGTAAGCTGTTGCCCTGTTAGATCTTTACTGAGTGAATTATAAATGTGTGTTAAATACTTTCTAGCCAATGTTGACACAATACCAGTAAGTATGTAAAGTATATACCTTACATCAGTAAGAGACACGTGTAAAATCTTTGACTGTATGTCTTGCAAAATTGTGCTCGTTGACATTATTACTGTTTTTGTAAGTAGAAACCTGCTCGTGATATCGGTCCATTTACATTTTACAAAAGGAGTAAATCTTAGTAAAAATTTTACGAAGAAATAAATTACTTTTGTAGGCCCAATATTTGGTATATTTTTGAGAAGCTGTTAATCTTTTAGCTGAATAATGAAGTTAGACTGAATTACGTGTCTCCCTGGACTGTGACATCTATTTTCTCATTACAGTTTATCCTGGTCAGCAGGGTGTCACACCTGGAAACCTGAGTATGATAGCTGACATTTGCTTTTCTCCCTCTGCGATGTCATTCCTCCTCCATTCCTCTCCTTCCCTGTGTTCCGTTCCCTCTCCTTTCCTCTAGACAAAACAAAATGGGGCACTTTTTAGGGAATGCTGAGATCATTATTGTGGTTTTTCATCATTCATGCCCTAGTCATTAAACATGCACCACTGGAATGTAAACAATGTTATCTAGTATGTCAATTGGTTATAATATTTTAAATAAAAAAGAAAAAAGTGGTATGAAAATTATGAAATTAAGAGTTTTTTCATTGAAAACAAAATCTGT